GGTCCATGGGGAGGGGGCAGGGCAGGATGGGGTGGGGATTAGTTTTCTACTGACCCACTCACTTGCTTCTTTCACCATCATTCATGGCCACCCCCTTCCCAATGCTCATTCATTCACCCGCACCATTCCCTGCTTGCTAGGACGGTGCCACTCCTGAGTTACAACCCTGGTGCCAGGTAGCCTCTGTTTGAATCCCGGCCATGCCCTGTGATCTTAGGAAAATTCTACAGTTCCTCTACGCCCCATATTTCCTCATCCGTAAAACGGGAATAAGAACCGGTACCCATCTCAGAGATTTGTTGTGAGCTTTGAGTGAGATAAACTATGCTGAGTGCCTGGTATACAGTAGGTGCTGTATAAATGCCGGCTATTTGCCTGTGTTATTTGAGACCCTGGCTTTGGCTCCTGGCCACCTGAGTTCCAGTCTCAGTTCTGCCATGTATTGACTCTGTGATCCTGGGTAAGTCACTTAACCACTCCGTGCCTCAGTTTCCCCATTTTGTATTCCTCCCCTTTCACCTGCCTTATCTCCCTCCACTGCTGCTACTTAATTTGTTTCCTCTCTGCCACCCCTCACCAGCATGTCAGACATACAAAACAAGGGATTTTTGTGTGCTTGGCACACAGTAGATGCACAATAAATGTTGAAGGGCTGAACTAATTTGGGTTTGAGTCATAGGGAGCTTGGGGGATGTGGGTGATTGGATAGATTCTGGAGACTTTAGGGGACTGGGCCGGGGGAAATGCGGCCTCTAAGCTCTCCGCTGAGGCGGCTTGGAAGGAATAGTGACTGACGTGGAGGTGGGGGAGGTGGCTGGCCCGGGCGAGGCCCAGGGAGAGGGAGAGGAGGCGGGTGGGAGAGGAGGAGGGTGTATCTCCTTTCGTCGGCCCGCCCCTTGGCTTCTGCACTGATGGTGGGTGGATGAGTAATGCATCCAGGAAGCCTGGAGGCCTGTGGTTTCCGCACCCGCTGCCACCCCCGCCCCTAGCGTGGACATTTATCCTCTAGCGCTCAGGCCCTGCCGCCATCGCCGCAGATCCAGCGCCCAGAGAGACACCAGAGGTAAGCAGGGCCCGGGGTGGCCCAGCAGGGACCGGGGCCTGCCTGACATCCCCCTTCCCCACAGAACCCACCATGGCCCCCTTTGAGCCCCTGGCTTCTGGCATCCTGTTGTTGCTGTGGCTGATAGCCCCCAGCAGGGCCTGCACCTGTGTCCCACCCCACCCACAGACGGCCTTCTGCAATTCCGACCTCGGTGAGTCCTCACCCCACTCAGCCCACACACTCCATTTGACTCATATTTCCCTCCTCTCCTGCAGTCATCAGGGCCAAGTTCGTGGGGACACCAGAAGTCAACCAGACCACCTTATACCAGCGTTATGAGATCAAGATGACCAAGGTATCCCCTGCCCCCGCCTCTTTCCCAGCATTTAAAAGAGACACTTCCCCTCATCCATCAACAGATGTATAAAGGGTTCCAAGCCTTAGGGGATGCCGCTGACATCCGGTTCGTCTACACCCCCGCCATGGAGAGTGTCTGCGGATACTTCCACAGGTCCCACAACCGCAGCGAGGAGTTTCTCATTGCTGGTGAGGCACCGTCCCCGCGCCCTGTGCCACACCTTGTCGGTCCCCGCCCCGCCTTTCTCCTTAGGAAAACTGCAGGATGGACTCTTGCACATCACTACCTGCAGTTTTGTGGCTCCCTGGAACAGCCTGAGCTTAGCTCAGCGCCGGGGCTTCACCAAGACCTACACTGTTGGCTGTGAGGAATGCACAGTGAGTGCCTGGACCCTGACCTCCAACGGGAGGCCCTCAGAGATGTTTCCCTCCTCCCTTCCAGGTGTTTCCCTGTTTATCCATCCCCTGCAAACTGCAGAGTGGCACTCATTGCTTGTGGACGGACCAGCTCCTCCAAGGCTCTGAAAAGGGCTTCCAGTCCCGTCACCTTGCCTGCCTGCCTCGGGAGCCAGGGCTGTGCACCTGGCAGTCCCTGCGGTCCCAGATAGCCTGAATCCTGCCCGGAGTGGAAGCTGAAGCCTGCACAGTGTCCACCCTGTTCCCACTCCCATCTTTCTTCCGGACAATGAAATAAAGAGTTACCACCCAGCAGACACTGTTTCTGTGTAGTGCCTGGGAACAAA